CACGAGTCTGCCGACGCTCCCGGCCGAATAAAAAAACCTCTTCCTTCTTTAATCTGGTGTCTGAGGAGTTCTGTCTGCGACTCGTCCTGCTACAACAGAATGGGACAATACAATGCATGTCATGTAAAAGTAACTCCGGCCGGGCGCGGTGGCTCACGCCTGTAATCCCAGCACTTTGGGAGGCCGAGGTGGGCGGATCACGATGTCAGGAGATCGAGACCATCCTGGCTAATACGGTGAAACCCTCTCTCTACAAAAATACAAAAAATTAGCCGGGCGTGATGACGAGCGCCTGTAGTCCCAGCTACCCGGGAGGCTGAGGCAGGAGAATGGCGTGAACCCGGGAGGCGGAGCTTGCAGTGAGCCGAGATCGCGCCACTGCACTCCAGCCTGGGCGACAGAGCAAGACTCCGTCTCAAAAAAAAAAAAAAAAAAAAAGTAACTCCTATAATCTTAAGTACTAGTGTAATATAAAACTATACGCATGCTCCAGAGAAGTCATCCTGGCAACCTCTCTGGAAGGAGTTTGAAATAAACCGTATCTTTCTCAACACGCTTGTACACCCCAAGTCTAGCATAGTCACACAACAGAGAAGTTCAGTCTGGCAACACACTACAGCCGGAGACAAACTAGGTGGCCACCGTGATGGTTCAAGCCAGGAACTAGTTAATTAAAGGTTGAGGTGAGCAGGCTTGTCTGCGACATTTGCATATTTCTGACTTGCGTACTTAGAAGACGAAGGCCAGTACCCTTAAGACTGATGGTTTCCGAAAGAAACACTGTCGTCTCTAGTTGCTGTCCTCCTTCCTCCTCCCTGTCTATCCCGGAGAAAAGACCCTCAGAGAAACACCCACACTTAGTCTCTGGCCCTCGGCTCCCAGGAACGCTGCCGGAGCAACACCGCCGTCTAGGCTGGACGCTGAGAGAGGATCGTCCACGACTCACTTCAAGGCTGAACCAAGAAAACACAGTAAAGGAACTTGCCGGCGGCCGCGACGGTAGCGTCAGTTAGAAATCAGGTCTCCAGTGTTCCCAGTTCCCACCAGTCCAACTGCGAGGAGTGCGACGTGAGTCTGAGTCTGATCCCTCCGAAAACCGTACTTCCGGCGCTGTCTCGGAGGCCTCCCGTCCCCTCCCTTGTCCGTCTTCTAACTCTTCCCCACGCCAGGTCCGTCAAGCCTAAGTCCTTGAGTTCCGGGTCCGGGCAGCAGAGAAAGGAAGTCCTCTCCCTGGAGGCCTATCTCCCTCAGAACTGCGCGAGAAGCGAGACCTTAGAAGGCAGGGCTTCCCGCGAAGGACCGGAAAGGAGCGCCTACTAAGGACGCCGTCGAGGTCCGGGGCGCCTCAACTCTATAGCTCTAACTGGCTAGAAGTGCCCAACGTGGAATGTTTCTTTTTTAAAGGCGGCTCTTGAAGCGACCCGGAAGCGGAAGTGGAAGAAAGTTCTAGTGGCTTGAGGTATCCGCAGGAGCGGCCGGGTGGCGGGAGGAGCCCTAATCTGCCTTTTTTTTGGGATTCCTAGATTAAGCCTGATCAAGATGACAACCTCCCAAAAGCACCGAGACTTCGTGGCAGAGCCCATGGGGGAGAAGCCAGTGGGGAGCCTGGCTGGGATTGGTGAAGTCCTGGGCAAGAAGCTGGAGGAAAGGGGTTTTGACAAGGTGTGGGGTGGCTGCGTGTACCTAGTGCAAGCCAGCACGCTCCTTCCTTTTCCCTGTTTTGCAGGCCTATGTTGTCCTTGGCCAGTTTCTGGTGCTAAAGAAAGATGAAGACCTCTTCCGGGAATGGCTGAAAGACACTTGTGGCGCCAACGCCAAGCAGTCCCGGGACTGCTTCGGATGCCTTCGAGAGTGGTGCGACGCCTTCTTGTGATGCTCTCTGGGAAGCTCTCAATCCCCAGCCCTCATCCAGAGTTTGCAGCCGAGTAGGGACTCCTCCCCTGTCCTCTACGAAGGAAAAGATTGCTATTGTCGTACTCACCTCCGACGTACTCCGGGGTCTTTTGGGAGTTTTCTCCCCTAACCATTTCAACTTTTTTTTGGATTCTCGCTCTTGCATGCCTCCCCCGTCCTTTTTCCCTTGCCAGTTCCCTGGTGACAGTTACCAGCTTTCCTGAATGGATTCCCGGCCCCATCCCTCACCCCCACCCTCACTTTCAATCCGTTTGATACCATTTGGCTCCTTTTTTGGCAGAACAGTCACTGTCCTTGTAAAGTTTTTTAGATCAATAAAGTCAGTGGCTTTCATGACTGGGCTTTGTGCACTGAAAAGCAAGTGG